TGGTCAAAGTCAAGGCCTCCGGGCAGGACTCGCGGCCCCTCCGGCTGGCGGGTGGGGTTGACCCGCACGTCCCGCCCCGCCTCTCCCTTCGCGCTCCGGACGGGCGACGGTAGCTCGAGACCCGGGACTCCGCCCGCCTCCCCGCGAGTATTTGAGGTCCGGGGCGGCTCCGGCGCCTCTGCCCGCCGTTCTGCTCGCTCGCTCCCCGCTCTGGAGTACGTGTCTGGCTTGGGAGCCGCTCGGACACGCTGGCTTGGGTTTGTCGCTCCAAAGTCGGGAAAGCCGGGGGCGCGAGCGGGGAGGGGGGCAGGGTGGGGGTCGCGCGGGGCCGGGAACGCGCGTGGGTCGACGGCGCGCGGGGACGCTGGAGCCCCGAGAATGGGGCGTGGCCGCGCGGGGCTGTGACCCCAGCAGTCCCAGCGGGGCGGGGGCCCGGGCGAGCGTCCGGCTTGGGTTCCCTTCCGGAGCCTCGCAGCGGCAGAGAACGGCGACGCGGCCGGGTGAGTCGTGCGTGGCCGCGAGCCCGGCCGGTGACGCCGCGGACCCGAGGACCCCGGGCGCCCAGGCCCAGCGCCCACGGAAGAGGCGGCCGGCGCGGGATGGGGGCGGCGCAGAGCCTCCCGGGCCACAGGTGACCCCGGTCGGCCCCGCGGCCTCGGTGACCCCTCGCCCGCTCCGCGACCCGGAGGACGCGTGCTCAGTCTTGGGGCGCCGGGTGTTAGGAGCCGGGCGGGAGGCGGAGAGAGGCCGAGGGGTTCGGCGCCAAACGGTGCCATCCGGGCCCCCTGCGTGTGTTCACTGGACTGGCCGTGCTGGGCTTGGCCAATCCGCAGCACTTTCAGGTCGCCCAGACCTGTGGAGACGATCGTGTGGACCAGCCCGGATCTCCTTACCGCTCTGTGTTTGAATTAAACTCCCTACAGGCAAACTATTACAGGCTTTGATGTCTTCAAGGCAAAGAGGAAACTTTAACTACAAATTGGCATTTAAGTTATTTTCTTCCTTTTTTTTTTTTTTTTTTTTGTCCTAAAGATTGGCTTCGGAAAACTGAGGTACAGAAAATTAATAATTAATGTTCACATGCTGTCAGGAATACTCAGATGCGAGGGGGCATCTGAGTCCATTTTTTGGGCACTTTTGCTTTCTGGGATGCTCTCGTGCCTAATGACAGCCCTGCAGCTGCCTGCATCCTTTCTGGTGGGGGTCAGGCCTGATGCGATGAGATCTGATGTGTTCAGTGACCTTCTAGTTAAGGTCCTGGGCCGGCCTTGTATTGCTGGGGCTTTTATGTGTGCTGGGATTAACACCAGTGACTGCTGTTATCAGCATAGATGGCGTTTGTTCTCATTTCAGGACCGTATCTGAGTAATTGCATCCATTGTGATGTGCCACCAAAGAGAAAAGTACTTTGGTCATACTCGACTATGTAAACTAAGTATTTTAAGTTAAGGCCAATTCCAATGCATTTTATTACAATTCAGCATGAAACAGTTAACACGGACCAGTAACAGTAGAGTGAAATTAGCATGAATAGAACCAACATTCTTTTCCACATATGTAATAATAAGGGCACCCAAGCAGATGTTGTACGGTCCCAGGGAAGACCACACACCTTACATTTCCAGGCTTACTGCACTTGGGATTAAGCCAAGGCATCCAAAGAAAGAAAATTTTTTTTTTTTTTTTTTTTGCCAGGCTGGAGTGCAGTGGTGCGATTTCGGCTGACTGCAACCTCCACCTCCCGGGCTCCATACCTGGCTAATTTTTGTATTTTTAGTAGCAATGGGGTTTCACCATGCTGGCCAGGCTGGTCTCAAACTCCTGACCTCGTGATCTGCCCGCCTTGGCCTCCCAAAGTGCTGGGATTACAGATGTGAGCCACTGCGCCTAGCCTGAAAATAATGTTTAACTCCCATTTATATGTTAGGCTGCTCAGATATATTAAACACATACACACACAACACACACACACACACACATACACACTGCACAAGGAAACAGAGGGACAAAGCAGGAAGTCCAAGTTTCCATTAAACCAGTCTTTAAATGGTTAAATTTAGTAGGAAATAAAGGCATCCTTAATAGAAGTTGAGAAGCACAATTCAATAGTGACACCTAAAAAAAAATTAAGACTTGATTAGTTGAATAAAATCAATTGTGAACATTGCTCAGTTACTGGTGATGCTACAGGAAAAAAAAAGTGATGCCAGGATAGATTTGTTAGGCTTGTTTAAAAAATACATAAAATTGTTCATTAATAAGACTTTAATATCCAGTTTTTATGTCTGTGATTAAATATCATTTTTTATTTTTAAATGGTATAGTTTTTAAATTTTGAAACAATTAATTTTGCATAAATATTTGTCTATGTACATATATACATGTGTATTCACATATATATATGAAGGACACTTAGCTATCTTATTTACTGAAGCTAAAGAAGTAGGTCCTTAAAAAGCCATTGACAGGTCTTGAGTTTGCAACGTGACTGTGAAACAGGCATCCTTGTTACTCACACGTTTGCTGAAAGGATAACAGAAAGCCCTCGATAGAAAAATCTCACTAGATTGTTTATAATTTGTTGATATTTGGAGTATCTTGAGTGGTAAACTTTAAATGTGGATTTATTTTTTCTTTCCTTTTAGGATTTGGATCTCTCCAATCTTTTTTATGATTAATTGTTCAGTGTTTATGCATTATTGCGAAGTGATAATGAAAATGCTCAAACTCAGGGTCCTGCAGGCACTGTGGGGGAGGCAGTGGGGACGTGAGGGGATTACAGATCCAGTAGAAGCCCCCCGACCCCCATCTGCTTCCACCCCATCTCCTTCCAGAACACCACCGATAGCCACACCGAAGAGTTCTCCCATTTGCTGGTTCCCGGACAAAAAAGCTGCTGATCCCTTGAGCACACTGCAGTGAAGCTCCCAGCTGACATGTCCTGTCCATGTAAACAGAACTTCCTCCATGTAAACAGAACTTCCAGCATTGTTTGTGTTTTCAGATCATCAGGCATTCGATTCTCATACGCAGCATGCAACCAAGATCACCACGTGCACAGTTCACCGTAGGTTCACTCTCCTACAAGACTCCAACGCTGCCACTGACCTAACAGGAGGTGGAGCTCAGGCGGTGATGTTCGCTCACCTGCTGCTCACCTCCTGCTGCGTGGCCCAGTTCCTAACAGACCACAGACGGATCTGCTGGGGACTCCTGCATATAAAGTAAGTGTGTTTGGAGGGAAAGTAACTAATTTTTAAGTGATACTGATTTTAAATCTTGTTCCAGGTCTGCCATCATGGATGTTCTCGCAGAAGCAAATGGCACCTTTGCCTTAAACCTTTTGAAAACGCTGGGTAAAGACAACTCGAAGAATGTGTTTTTCTCACCCATGAGCATGTCCTGTGCCCTGGCCATGGTCTACATGGGGGCAAAGGGAAACACCGCTGCACAGATGGCCCAGGTACAGCTTCAGGGCAGCCATGGTGCTATTAAATGATTTGTTTTCATTCTGTTTTTGATTTCAGATACTTTCTTTCAATAAAAGTGGCGGTGGTGGAGACATCCACCAGGGCTTCCAGTCTCTTCTCACCGAAGTGAACAAGACTGGCACGCAGTACTTGCTTAGGATGGCCAACAGGCTCTTTGGGGAAAAGTCTTGTGATTTCCTCTCAGTAAGTCATACTTGCTCTTATTCACTAAAGAAGCCAGGCAGTTATGTCACTCTGTCTATCCTAGTCTTTTAGAGATTCCTGCCAAAAATTCTACCAAGCAGAGATGGAGGAGCTTGACTTTATCAGCGCCGTAGAGAAGTCCAGAAAACACATAAACACCTGGGTAGCTGAAAAGACAGAAGGTGAAAATGTATTGTTATTCTACTTTTGTAATTATCTAATGCGGTCTTGAATTCTTCCGCTCAGGTAAAATTGCGGAGTTGCTCTCTCCGGGCTCAGTGGATCCATTGACAAGGCTGGTTCTGGTGAATGCTGTCTATTTCAGAGGAAACTGGGATGAACAGTTTGACAAGGAGAACACCGAGGAGAGACTGTTTAAAGTCAGCAAGGCGAGTAAGGGGCCGTGACAGGAGCAGCGCCTTTCAACTTGATGTTTATCTGTTTTCTTTGTAGAATGAGGAGAAACCTGTGCAAATGATGTTTAAGCAATCTACTTTTAAGAAGACCTATATAGGAGAAATATTTACCCAAATCTTGGTGCTTCCATATGTTGGCAAGGAACTGAATATGATCATCATGCTTCCGGACGAGACCACTGACTTGAGAACGGTAACAGCTAAGCTGTGAGCGAGGCGTGCTAGGGGTCTTAAAGTCTTCAACTGTCTCCCTCTAGGTGGAGAAAGAACTCACTTACGAGAAGTTCGTAGAATGGACGAGGCTGGACATGATGGATGAAGAGGAGGTGGAAGTGTCCCTCCCGCGGTTTAAACTAGAGGAAAGCTACGACATGGAGAGTGTCCTGCGCAACCTGGGCATGACTGATGCCTTCGAGCTGGGCAAGGCAGACTTCTCTGGAATGTCCCAGACAGACCTGTCTCTGTCCAAGGTCGTGCACAAGTCTTTTGTGGAGGTCAATGAGGAAGGCACGGAGGCTGCAGCCGCCACAGCTGCCATCATGATGATGCGGTGTGCCAGATTCGTCCCCCGCTTCTGCGCCGACCACCCCTTCCTTTTCTTCATCCAGCACAGCAAGACCAACGGGATTCTCTTCTGCGGCCGCTTTTCCTCTCCGTGAGGACAGGGCAGTCTTGGTGTGCAGCCCCTCTCCTCTCTGTCCCCTGACACTCCACAGTGTGCCTGCAACCCAAGTGGCCTTATCCGTGCAGTGGTGGCAGTTCAGAAATAAAGGGCCCATTTGTGGGATGCCGCATTCACTCCGTGTGTTTGTGTGTCTGCACGGGAGATG